CGCCAAGAAATGTCTGGCAGAAGCAGCACAAATCAATGATTCCAGCCTAGCACCTTAAGGTAAGAAGTGACCAAAGACCCCCAACACAGCTATCCCAAATTAAAGCCACTTTGACCAACGACAACGTCCAGTGAAGACACGGAGGAGGGTCGGGCTGGAAAAGAAGAGGACGAGGAACCCGAGGGGCCCTCCCCTCTCTCTCCCTGCCCCCCAACCCCGCGCCGGGAGCTCCAGCGGTGCCGGGGTCCAGCGCGCAGGACGGTTGGGGGGTCCCGGAGCGGGCGGCCAGGACCCGCGCAGCCAGTTGGTGTCAGCGAGCGCCGCGGCCGTTGGGGACTCCAGCTCCCAGCAGGCACCGCTTCTGCGGCCGACGCGCGTGGCGGCGGTGCCGGCTGGGACTCGTAGTGCGGTCCGGGTAGGAGAGAGCAGGGGGCCACGCTGGCTCCATCTACGCACGTTTCGGAAACCGGGCCCGGAGGGGACCACGCCCGCTCACCCGTGCCCGGCGTCCCCCGGAGCTGGGGCTAGAGGAGCCGGGCCGGCCGCAGCGGGAAGAGGCCACAGGCGGCCGCGCACGTGGGGGGTGGTTAGCGCGGAGGAACCCGGAAGCCCTTTGCACCGCCCACCGCCGCGGTGACGGGTTAACGCTCCTCCTGGTGGAGGCAGGGGCGGGCGGGGCGGAAGGCGGGGACGCCTCAGCCAACACCCCCGAGGACCGCCCGCGAGCCGTCCTCCCCACCCCCACGGACGCGACGCAGCGCGGGCTCCGCTTCCCCGGCCGCGGCGCCTGCGCAAAAGCCCCGCCCCTTCGCCCGAGCCCCACCCCCACACCGCAGCCTCCACCGCCGCCACCTCTCCCTTCCTCTCTGCTCTTTCCTCCTGTTTTCTCTTCCCTCCTCCCCCTGGCCTCCGCGTCTCCTCCTACTCCGGCGCTGACGCTCGCGTAGGGGCCCTGGCGTCAGACGCGCGGGGGCGGGGCGAGTGCGGCGCGGGGTATAAGTAGAGGGTGCAGGAGGCGGTGCTTCCCCTTCTCCCCGGCGGTTAGTGCTGAGAGTGCGGAGTGTGTGCTCCGGGCTCGGAACACACATTTATTATTAAAAAATCCAAAAAAAATCTAAAAAAATCTTTTAAAAAACCCCAAAAAAATTTACAAAAAATCCGCGTCTCCCCCGCCGGAGACTTTTATTTTTTTTCTTCCTCTTTTATAAAATAACCCGGTGAAGCAGCCGAGACCGACCCGCCCGCCCGCGGCCCCGCAGCAGCTCCAAGAAGGAACCAAGAGACCGAGGCCTTCCCGCTGCCCGGACCCGACACCGCCACCCTCGCTCCCCGCCGGCAGCCGGCAGCCAGCGGCAGTGGATCGACCCCGTTCTGCGGCCGTTGAGTAGTTTTCAATTCCGGTTGATTTTTGTCCCTCTGCGCTTGCTCCCCGCTCCCCTCCCCCCGGCTCCGGCCCCCAGCCCCGGCACTCGCTCTCCTCCTCTCACGGAAAGGTCGCGGCCTGTGGCCCTGCGGGCAGCCGTGCCGAGATGAACCCCAGTGCCCCCAGCTACCCCATGGCCTCGCTCTACGTGGGGGACCTCCACCCCGACGTGACCGAGGCGATGCTCTACGAGAAGTTCAGCCCGGCCGGGCCCATCCTCTCCATCCGGGTCTGCAGGGACATGATCACCCGCCGCTCCTTGGGCTACGCGTATGTGAACTTCCAGCAGCCGGCGGACGGTGAGCGCCGGGCTCCGCGGTCGGCCGGGCGGTAATATTGACTCTGAAAATGTCCTTCCTGCAGCGGAGCGTGCTTTGGACACCATGAATTTTGATGTTATAAAGGGCAAGCCAGTACGCATCATGTGGTCTCAGCGTGATCCATCACTTCGCAAAAGTGGAGTAGGCAACATATTCATTAAAAATCTGGACAAATCCATTGATAATAAAGCACTGTATGATACATTTTCTGCTTTTGGTAACATCCTTTCATGTAAGGTAAGCCAAAAATGTCCGATACACATGTTTACATAAAGAAAAATGGGTATATGTTTTTCCCTAGGTGGTTTGTGATGAAAATGGTTCCAAGGGCTATGGATTTGTACACTTTGAGACGCAGGAAGCAGCTGAAAGAGCTATTGAAAAAATGAATGGAATGCTCCTAAATGATCGCAAAGTGTAAGTTATAAATATCTAGCTAATCATATTTTTCTAATGTTATAGTCCTTGTATATCTTATTAGATTTGTTGGACGATTTAAGTCTCGTAAAGAACGAGAAGCTGAACTTGGAGCTAGGGCAAAAGAATTCACCAATGTTTACATCAAGAATTTTGGAGAAGACATGGATGATGAGCGCCTTAAGGATCTCTTTGGCAAGTTTGGTAATGTGTCTTAATTAAATTTTTACACACAAATATCTTTGATTTATGTAAAAAAATTTTTTAGGGCCTGCCTTAAGTGTGAAAGTAATGACTGATGAAAGTGGAAAATCCAAAGGATTTGGATTTGTAAGCTTTGAAAGGCATGAAGATGCACAGAAAGTAAGTGGTCTGTATTCAGCAGGAAGAAGGGGATTTTTTTTTTTTCTTTTTTTTTGGGGGGAAGGCTGTGGATGAGATGAACGGAAAGGAGCTCAATGGAAAACAAATTTATGTTGGTCGAGCTCAGAAAAAGGTGGAACGGCAGACGGAACTTAAGCGCAAATTTGAACAGATGAAACAAGATAGGATCACCAGATACCAGGTTCATTTTTAATTGAACAACCAAAATAAGACCTTTTTCTATAGTTTTCTTTTCTTCTTTTTAGGGTGTTAATCTTTATGTGAAAAATCTTGATGATGGTATTGATGATGAACGTCTCCGGAAAGAGTTTTCTCCATTTGGTACAATCACTAGTGCAAAGGTAAGAAAACATATGGTTCATTTATTTGAGGTTACGTTAACTTTTTTTTTCTTTTTTTTAATAGGTTATGATGGAGGGTGGTCGCAGCAAAGGGTTTGGTTTTGTATGTTTCTCCTCCCCAGAAGAAGCCACTAAAGCAGTTACAGAAATGAACGGTAGAATTGTGGCCACAAAGCCATTGTATGTAGCTTTAGCTCAGCGCAAAGAAGAGCGCCAGGCTCACCTCACTAACCAGTATATGCAGAGAATGGCAAGTGTACGAGCTGTTCCCAACCCTGTAATCAACCCCTACCAGCCAGCACCTCCTTCAGGTTACTTCATGGCAGCTATCCCACAGGTAGGTTTTAGAAGGCAACCAGAACCATGAAGCTGATAAACTCATGTGCTTTTTTTCCCTGCAGACTCAGAACCGTGCTGCATACTATCCTCCTAGCCAAATTGCTCAACTAAGACCAAGTCCTCGCTGGACTGCTCAGGGTGCCAGACCTCATCGTAAGTCTTTTTTCTTTTAATTAAGGTTGGGGAGTTAATGTATATTCACATCTTTAAAATGCAGCATTCCAAAATATGCCCGGTGCTATCCGCCCAGCTGCTCCTAGACCACCATTTAGTACTATGAGACCAGCTTCTTCACAGGTTCCACGAGTCATGTCAACACAGCGTGTTGGTGAGTCTTAATCCTTCCTTTAAAAATTGATCAGATAAAAATACAAAATGTTCTTATTTTTTAGCTAACACATCAACACAGACAATGGGTCCACGTCCTGCAGCTGCAGCCGCTGCAGCTACTCCTGCTGTCCGCACCGTTCCACAGTATAAATATGCTGCAGGAGTTCGCAATCCTCAGCAACATCTTAATGCACAGCCACAAGTTACAATGCAACAGGTATGGATTTAATGATTTCTTAATAAAAATCATTTAAACTTAAGAGTTCTCATTTTCTGTCTAGCCTGCTGTTCATGTACAAGGTCAGGAACCTTTGACTGCTTCCATGTTGGCATCTGCCCCTCCTCAAGAGCAAAAGCAAATGTTGGGTGAGTACTTCTGTCCCACCTTGTCAGTTCAGTGAAGGGAGTTTTTGAATGTTTCTGTTCCTAGGTGAACGGCTGTTTCCTCTTATTCAAGCCATGCACCCTACTCTTGCTGGTAAAATCACTGGCATGTTGTTGGAGATTGATAATTCAGAACTTCTTCATATGCTCGAGTCTCCAGAGTCACTCCGTTCTAAGGTGATTTAAATTTATTTACCAAGTTGCCTCTTTGAACCAGTTTATCTGTTTTCCCCTTTTTTAGGTTGATGAAGCTGTAGCTGTACTACAAGCCCACCAAGCTAAAGAGGCTGCCCAGAAAGCAGTTAACAGTGCCACCGGTGTTCCAACTGTTTAAAGTGAGCTTTTCCCTCTGGTTTGTTGTTTTAAGCTTGTTTTCTTCATCTTTTATAAAGTTTGTTGAGCATATTTTGAAATGTACATAGCAAAAGATCATTTTACAGTTCATTTAAATGTATTGCTAATTTTTCAAGGAAAAGTGGAACTAACTATAGAGGAATTAAAGGAATTTTACCCGTTAACTGTTGGATTTTTAAAATCCCAGGACTTTCAGGTGGTGTTTTTTTTTTTTTTTTTTTTTGAGATGGAGTTTCGTTCTGTCGCCCAACCTGGAGTGCATTGACGCGATCTCGGCTCACTGCAACCTCCACCTCCCAGGTTCAAGCAATTCTCCTGCCTCGGCCTCCCGAGCAGCTGGGATTAACAGGCCCATGCCTGCCACCGTGCCCAGCTAATTTTTGTATTTTTACTAGACTTGGGGTTTTGCCATGTTGGCCAGGCTGGTCTGGAACTTCTGACCTCAAGTGATCCGCCCACCTCGGCCTCCCAAAGTCTTGAAATTACAGGCGTGAGCCACTGCGCCCTGCCAGATTTTGTATAGTAATATATATATAAAATGACCTGTCACAGGTTGGCTTTCATAGTTTTACCTTTCCTTTTTGGGTGGTGCCCTTGGGTCTCTACTACTGTCTTTCATCACTCCCAAGAAATTGAGTAGTGCAGCCAGGATCAGGACCAGGGATTGGCAAATGTTTTTTGTAAAGGGCCAGATAGGAAATATTTTGGGCTTTGAGGACTGTGTTATCTCTGAAATGATCTTGTTCCAGTGTTACCATGTCAAGACAACCATAGATAGTATGTATACAAATGAACAGGTATGGCTGTGTTCCAGTAAAACTATGGATAAAAACAACCACATTGCATTTGGCTAAGGGCTTTAATTTGCTACTGACAAGTGATAGTCCTGGTCTTAATTTGTTTTTTTAACATTTACAGATTGATCAGGGACCATGAAAAGAAACTTGTGCTTCACCGAAGAAAAATATCTAAACATCGAAAAACTTAAATATTATGGAAAAAAAACATTGCAAAA